TTCCTTTCTCTGCAGTAGGGGAGGCCCACTCCCCGGGGTGAGTGAGGAGAGGCCAGAGTGGGAGGCAGAGCGTCAGTGGGAGGGGTCCCGACGGGGAGGGGGGGGTCCCGACGGGGAGGGGGGTCCCGACGGGGAGGGGAGGCCCCTTACCCGGATCCTCCTCCCTTCCGCTCTCCGTGGGCTGCTTCTGCGACCCCCAAGTCCGTGGCCGGCGCTCACCTGCTTTCCCCGGGTTGCGGCGTCGACTTGGGGAGGGCGGGCTGCGTTCAGCCGTCGCTGGTCACTCCGGAGCGTCTCCTCCGGCTTCTCCGCTTTCCGCGCTCCCCTCCCCTTTCCCAACTTAGGTCTGGAGATGAGTTAGCCAGACGCCTCTGTGGTGTGAGGATTGAGTTTTTGCTTTCACTCTGTCAACGCTGATGAGTGCGCCCTCCCCCAGGCCAGGGGGTTCCCTGGTTTCTTATTTCACCAGAGACTGCATCTACCAGTGATTAAGACTGGAAAGATGAAGGGAGAGACTGAGACTCTTTCTATATATCACCCACACAAATAGATCATAAAGGCACAACGGGCACCAACCTGGTCATTTAATTTCTGGTTCCTGGAGGGGACAAAAAGGAAGTATTGCTTTCCACAGCCGACGATAAATGAACTTTGCCACCGTAAGAGACGGACGGGACTGAATTTATAAAGAGGTTAAAAGGGCATATGACAGACACCTCAGGCTACTTGGGAAACTCTGGGAGTTTGGGAGATAATTAACTCTCAGGGCTGGTGGTGGTGGGGAACTGCCACTGCTGAACAGAAGGACACTGCCCACCTGGGGGGTTTGGATCTTGTAGTTGGTCAGCGTCTCTGCTGTATGCTGGATTTTCAAGAGTTCATTAGTAGCTTGTGGAATGCAACTGTAAGGTTTGATTTATTGCAGTGTTTTTCAAACTGAATCCTATTGGTGAGTTGGAAATCAGTTTAGTAGATCACGGCCACTTGAAATAGAAAATATCAGAGGGTGTTGCACTTAGGGTATTGTTTCTTGACACTTCAGGTGTACACACACGTGTGAGTGTACTAGGAGGTGTTCTACAGTGTGTTTCTGTAGGTCGCAGTGAGAAAAATTTGAAAAGCGTTGTCTCCTGTGCCCTTCTATTTGCCCTCTTGCCTTTCTTTGCCTGAGTTTTCAGTCACTTAAAATTGTCTGAGGATGCAGTTAGCATGCCAGGAATATACAGTAAAGAACAAGGTGGATCTTCTTCACGGAGGTTACTGTGTGAGACGAAAGACAGTTCACTGTTCATCACTGGAAATACTGTACGTGCTACTGAAAAACAAGGATTTTATTGAGGTAAGAAGTTGGTTGGCTTAATTAGGAAGGGCACCAATTTTTCCCCCTCTCGTTTTTCCTGCAGGATCTATCTTGGGATCCCATGGCTTTCTTTACTGGGCTCTGGGGCCCCTTCACCTGTGTAAGCAGAGTGCTGAGCCATCACTGTTTCAGGTAACTTTTCCCATTAAGTTCTTAAAACTGTGAGACTGCAGACTTTTTTTTTTCCTCCCACCAGCACCACTGGGAGTCTGAGTGCGATTCAGAAGATGACGCGGGTACGAGTGGTGGACAACAGTGCCCTGGGGAACAGCCCATACCATCGGGCTCCTCGCTGCATCCATGTCTATAAGAAGAATGGAGTGGGCAAGGTGGGCGACCAGATACTACTGGCCATCAAGGGACAGAAGAAAAAGGCGCTCATTGTGGGGCACTGCATGCCTGGCCCCCGAATGACCCCCAGATTCGACTCCAACAACGTGGTCCTCATTGAGGACAACGGGAACCCTGTGGGGACACGAATTAAGACACCCATCCCCACCAGCCTGCGCAAGCGGGAAGGCGAGTATTCCAAGGTGCTGGCCATTGCTCAGAACTTTGTGTGAGTTGAGCCCAGGCCTCTGGTTGCAGGACTCGTGAATGGAGCAGTTCTGAGAACCACCCTTTTGCTAAGGGAGCTTGGGAGCCACATGGCTGCTCCCTTCACACTGGGTAACAGTGTAGTATCCTGTGAGAGAATAAATGTATTCATTTATGTGTTTTTCCAGAGCTTTCTGGGATGTGGGAAAATAAATTACACTGAAGCAGTTGAAAGGTGGCTTACCCGAGTCTGGCCACACGGGGTAGCATTCTTTACATGGAGCAGCCTTGGTGCCAGGGTCTGAGCCCTTGCTTTTCTGGTTTGGACCCTATAAGTTCATCCAGGACTGTCAGGCCCTGGAAAACTGAGGTACACACCAAATGCCAATTTATAAATGTACCATGGCTCTAACCAAAAGATATTTGTTTTTATTTTTCTCATCCAAAATA